TATAATTTTATTCATAAAATAATCACTTATTAGATATTGATTACAGGCAAAATTATACTTTGTTAGACACTTAAAAAATTCCTGGAAGCTGGGTGCAGTGGCACGTGCCTGTAGTTCCGGTTATTCAGGACACTGAGGAGAAAGGATTGCTTGAGCCCAGGAGTTTGAGTCCAGCCTGGGCAATGTAGCAACAACCTATCTCTAAAAAATAAAATAAAAATACCTGGATCTACCTTTTTTCTTTGGTCATAAATAAGTTGACTGTGATGGTCACTTTTATTTCTATTGAGGCTAAGATCCCAGGTCCTGGAGCAGGCCAGCCCCTTCTCTCTGCTGTGTGATTCTGAGTAAATGGGTTCACCTCTCTGAACTCAGTTTCTCCATGTATAAAGTGGAATCAGAATTCCTCCCCTAAGGATGGCTGGATGAGAATTCCATACAATGCTTGTGAAGCTGGCACAATGCCTTGCGTGTAGTAGGTGTTCAAGAAATGGTAGCTATTATTCGTGCGTGTCTTCTACATGAAGAAAGTCAGTCTGTGAGTTCTGTGACGGCATCCTATGGAAACGGTTGGGTGGATTTGCGCCCAAGTTGGAGAGTATGGTTAGCGTGATCTGACTTAAAACTTAGGCCACATGGCACATGGAAACTGGAGAGTGTCTGGGGTCCCTCACTTTAAGAACTAGAATTTTTCCAAAGGTTGCGTGTGACTCAATAGGAAATGGTGACCCCAAGAAACCAAAGAAAGGGAGTTGGTGGTTGTGGGGAGACACGGGAGAGCTGCACACCGTGCCCCTTGCCTGGCGCTGCTGGGCTTCCCACAAAGCCAGTGAGGTTCATCTGTCCCCAGGAAGTCATCAGAGACGGTGGCTGAGGAGACAGGCACTGGGGGCCTCCGTGGACCCGCTATTGGAGTGAAGTGGCCTGGATGGAATTGGGTGGACAGGGTGCTGCCTCAGCAGGCTGGGATGTGCTGGGCTGTCAGAAAGTGCTCATAAATAGCATGCCCCTTGCGAAGACAGGCGAGTCTGCAGACGGCCGTGGCTCCTCTGTTCTTCCCGAGGCTACAGCAACAGGTTCATTCTGGGATGGGTTGGGGGTGGGGAGGCAAAAGCCACCCTGGCAGGCCCGGACCTTTTGTAGTTTCTGTGGGACGCGCATGGCTGACCGCCTGCAAAGAAAAACAGCGCCTCCCTTAAGGGTCAGGTCCCAGTGAGAGGACCCTGACAGCCCAGCTGGGGGTGGAACGAGGGACCCTTGTCTGCAGTGGCCAGGGTCCAAGCCCCTGGACATGTGCTTAGGGCAGGGGACCTTCCAAAACAGCTCCTCTGAGGGAGGGGAGTGGGCACACATGGTACCTGCCAAGTCCCCCGAGAGTCCCCTGTGAGCTGGACCAAGCCCTGTTTCCTGCTGAGGCTAGGAGAGACAGAACCGACAGCCCGCAGGCTGTGCATGGTTAGGCCCACATCCAGAGTATGTGGGCTGTGCAGCTGTGCATGCTGGGGTGGCCGTGCTGGGAGCCGTGGGTGGGTAACAGTTGGATGTGGGGTGTAGATGTAGGTGCCTTGTTTACCACTGTGGATGTCTGAAATGGGCAGGGATGTGTGTGTGTGAGGAGAGAGAGAGAGAGAGAGAAAGAAGCTGTCCTGTGAGCCCATGGGTGAAATATAACTGATAGTGACCATAGAAACTTTTGCGAGTGTGTGCACCTATGTGTGTGTGCTGACAAACAGAACAGTCCTGTGTGTGTCCATGGGTGCAACAATGATGAGAATCCTTCCATGTGACTGCGGCAGGGGCCTGTATTGCGTGTCACTGTCCCTGTAGCAATGAAGAACTGTCGGTGTCTGGGTCTTGAAGTGGCTGGTACACAGTCGTGTTCAATAAATGCTTAAGGAATGAGTAACCGAACGCAGGGAAACTGACCTGGAGCAGGTGTCCAACGACCTGGTCTTACAAGCCTTTTCTCTAGAGGTCTGTCTGTCCACCTCCCGACATATGGGGTCTCCTGTCCCTCCTGGTCACCCAGCCCAGAGCCTGGCACTGTGTAGGTGCTCATGGAATATTTGTTGAATAAAGTAACCAGTGAACAAAAGAGTTCCTGGAGTACGGAGGTGGGAGAGACCCCTGTAGAGGAAACTCCCTGAAGCCCACCCTTTAGCCAGGTTCTGGGGGTGGGACATCTGCAGAGAGCTCTGAGAAACCTGGGTTTCGGGGAGCATCTGGATCAGGGGAAAAGGGCACGGGCTTTGGAGCCAGGCCCGACCCAGGCCACTTCCTCACTGTGTGCTTGAGGAAGTGGCCTCACTTTGCTGAGCCTCAGAGTTCCCCTCTGTACAATGGGGCTCCTGATCCCACTGTCTCAGTCCACGTGGCCCATGGCAGGTGCTCAATGGATGTTTGCTGAATGACTGAATGTCGATCATAAGTTACAGCCACGCCCCATGGGCAGCAAGGCTCTGTAGCTCATCCTGGACTCCAGTCACATCAACACCTGGCTTCTCCCGGGTGGATCCAGTGAACCATTTTCTTTTGGTTTGAAGCCAGAGGTGTTCCTGGGGAGATGGCGGAACAGCACGGAGCACCCGAACAGGCTGCAGCTGGCAAGAGCCATGGAGACCTTGGGGGCAGCTACAAGGTACTGGGCAGGGAGGGGGTCAGAGGGCCCAGGAGGTGGGATGTTTAGGACTCTGCTCTTCTAGGTGATCTTGTACGAACTAGAGAACTTCCAAGGCAAACGCTGCGAGCTCTCGGCCGAGTGCCCCAGCCTGACCGACAGCCTGCTGGAGAAGGTGGGCTCCATCCAAGTGGAGTCCGGGCCGTGAGTACCTAGACCCCCAGTCCCTCGCCACAAGGTGACCCAGCCAAGCCTCTTCCTCCCTCAGGTGGCTGGCATTTGAGTCCAGGGCCTTCCGCGGGGAGCAGTTTGTTCTGGAGAAGGGGGATTATCCTCGCTGGGATGCCTGGTCCAACAGCCGTGATAGTGACAGCCTTCTGTCCCTCCGGCCTCTGAATATTGTGAGTGTGGTTCCTGCTCACTTCTGGGTGTTAGCAGCCGCTCACCCCACGATATTGCCCTCAGGATAGTCCACATCACAAGCTGCATCTGTTTGAGAACCCAGCTTTCAGTGGCCGCAAGATGGAGATAGTGGATGATGACGTGCCCAGCCTGTGGGCTCATGGCTTCCAGGACCGTGTGGCGAGTGTCCGTGCCATCAACGGGACGTAAGGGACCCAACCCTCACCCTTGCCCCATCCCGTCCACATCTCAACCTTGGTCTCCCGGCAGGTGGGTTGGCTATGAGTTCCCCGGCTACCGTGGGCGCCAGTACGTGTTTGAGCGGGGCGAGTACCGCCACTGGAATGAGTGGGACGCCAGCCAGCCGCAGCTGCAGTCTGTGCGCCGCATCCGTGACCAGAAGTGGCACAAGCGGGGCCGCTTCCCCAGCAGCTGAAAGGCACCCAGACTTCAAGGACCCAGACCCACCCTGGGGGGCTGCAAGGGCAAGAAGAGGAGGCTCCAGGGTTGGGGCGAGGGCCGACCTGTCCACCCTTCCCTGGAATCTGCTCAATAAAGCCTGGGGTTGGTCCCCCACCCGCCACGTTCCTCGGCATCACTTCCTGAGGGAGCCAG